GGCGTGATGCTGGCAGTCACCACTAGGCAGGGAGAAGGAAGTCATTTGCCTCTAGATCTGCTGCCTCATCTTGTGCTTCCTGTATATCTGCCACACACCTAGCAAGTGTGCTCTCCGTAAATAAACTTCAGGATTAAGGCCATTTTTGTGAGTGATTTGTGATGAAGCTGTTGGAGGTAACTGTCGATCAGATTTAAAAGAATGAAATGGACTGAAGCTGAGATGGGCAGGATCCAAACAGATCTGAATGAACTACGGTGATGGCCAAATTATCCAAGATAGAATGTAAATCACATAAAAGGAGCGACATATACTTCCCATCCCTAAAAAGGAATGCCCCAAGACGGTGGAGATCTGGCTTCATGGCAGCACTTGAGAAAAAACATTAAGTATCTGAAGGGACTCAGGCTGTTCCACGGAAGAACTAGTACCAGTGGGAGGCAAAAGTAAAAATATGCAGAACAAGTCCCGAGTGTGATGCCCTGGGGGCTTGGATAGGACCTGAGGCTGCACACTTTCTGCACCAACTATGTGCCAGAACCTGGGCCCTGCAGGGAGAGAAGCAGACCAGTCCCTGCTTTTGTGGAATTTGTATTTTTCTGATATATATCAGCTAGCAATAAACGCTCAGAAGTTATGGTGGCTGCTCTAGACGGGATGACCAAAGGAGATCCCCTTTAAGGAGGTGATATTCACAATGCCCAAGTTGTTGGGAGATGGGGCCGCCATTTCTACAGCCCCCTCCCTCTCCTCTGCTCCCAACCCTGGGAGGATTTCCCGACAGGAAGACTCCTCAGGAGAGCTGGAGTGCTGCCGTCATTAACGCCAGGCCAGAACACGGCGGGCTAACAGGGCGCTGGCCTGCGTGCCCACCTCTAGGTCCGCTAATATGTGCCCAGCTCTAGGTCCGCTAATGTGCTACGCGATAACTGAAAGACAGCACAAGCCAGAGCGGACGGCCGCGGGATCCCGTTGGGGCGCATGCGCGAGAGCGAACGCGGCGCCGTGCGCATGCGCGCAAGAGAGCGGGAAGCCGAGCTGGGCGAGAAGTAGGGGAGGGCGGTGCTCCGCCGCGGTGGCGGTTGCTATCGCTTCGCAGAACCTACTCAGGCAGCCAGCTGAGAAGAGTTGAGGGAAAGTGCTGCTGCTGGGTCTGCAGACGCGATGGATAACGTGCAGCCGAAAATAAAACATCGCCCCTTCTGCTTCAGTGTGAAAGGCCACGTGAAGATGCTGCGGCTGGTGAGGCCGGGCCGCGGAGGGCGGGAGGCTGACACTGAATAAATCGTGGGTTTTTTTCTTCTAGGCACTAACTGTGACATCTATGACCTTTTTTATCATCGCACAAGCCCCTGAACCATATATTGTTATCACTGGATTTGAAGTCACCGTTATCTTATTTTTCATACTTTTATATGTACTCAGACTTGATCGATTAATGAAGTGGTTATTTTGGCCTTTGCTTGTAAGTGTTCAGTTTCATCCTTAAATTTTACTTAAACTTGATAATTTTCAATTCTTTATTACAGGATCTTACCAACAGTATCATTACAGCTGTGTTCCTTTCAGTAGTTGCCATCTTGGCCATGCAAGAAAAGAAAAGAAGGCATTTACTCTATGTCGGGGGGGTAAGTAGAGGCCTTCATGACTCCATTTAAGATTCCTTCCCGCATATGGTCTTGTATCTGACAGTCCCTGTGTCTCACAGCGGTAATCGTGTGTTGCATCGATGCGTTTGTGGTCACCACGAAGATGAGGACCAACTTGAAAAGATTCCTGGGAGTCGAAGTTGAAAGGAAGCTTTCCCCCGCCAAGGACGCCTACCCCGAAACCGGCCCCGACGCCCCGCAGAGGCCCGCCTGAAGCCAGCCCGGCGCCCTAGCAGATGCACGTGTCTGTCGAATCGCTGCCTCCGAGCCCACCCCCGAGCTCGCATGCTGTCACCCATTCCAGCCTAAATGTGACCATAAAATTAGGGCTGCTGCTTTTATCGAGAACACCTGCTTCCTCTCGTTGCCTTGTGTGAAAG